ACCTCCCTTCTCTGAGGCAGATCCAGGTTCTCTGGGGGTGGGAGATTCAGTAGGGCTGGGACTGGCCACAGCCCCTCCCTCCCTCAGGGGTAGTGGCTGTTTGTGTTTGGGGTGGGGCTGTGGGTGGGGTGGGGCTGGGTCTCTGACTAATTACACGATGGGGAGGGTGGGTCAGAGCCTTGGCTGGTGGGGGGTGCTCAGGCTCTGGGGCCCCGGGGAGGCAGCTGCCCTAGCTTCCCTCTTTCTGGTCGAGGTTCCTCCACCTTCTTCCTTTCCGTGGTTTCACATCCCTTGACACAGGGCCTGCTTCTTCCCATACCCCTGGATTGTAAGGACCCCTGCCTTTCTCTGCCTACCAGGGAAGGACCCTGCACTGTTCTGGGCTCCCCCAGCCACAGGTGTGGCCTCAAGCCAGGCCCTGACACAGTGGCCCTCCTGGCTCAGAAGCCTTCTCTCTGAAGACCAAGCGTGTGAAGGGATTGGCTGGGCCCCTCCCGTCTGGCCCTGAACACTGGCACCCCGCACCCCCCCAGTGGATCCACCCTGCCCTGTGAGATTCATGAACCTGTGACAGTGACTGGCCCCAGGCCCAGTGGTGCCGGGGATGGTGGGACAGGCTGCCCCTGGTGGTACTGCAGGTTTGCCCCACCCCCGGGGATGTCTGTCTGGGGAGGAGCCTGGGGCTGGCCTGGCTGTGGAGCTGGGGGTTCTGTTTCGCACAGTCCCGCCTCTGCAGCCCAGATCCTGGAGCCCTTCACACCCAGAGGCCAGCCCACACCGTGGCCCGCTATGGTTGGTGGCCTTCCCTGGGGGTAGCCCCTAAGGCCACACCTGAGCTGCCTCATGTCCCAGGCTAGGTGAGGGAGGAGACTGCCCTGGGCTGGGATCAGGGCGCCTGGGGGCAGGTCCAGCTCTCTTCCTCAGCCCCCTAAGGTCTCCTGGCTTCTGAAAGCCAATAGTTCCTCATTCCAGTGCCAGCTGAGTCCCGGCCCAGGCCTGGGGCAGGAGAGGGAGGTGCTGCCCCAGTTCAGCCACCAGCTCTGCCAGCAGGGTCCCAGCAGCAGCAGCATCAGAGGCAGGGACTGGGCTCCTGGGGGTAGGGCCCCGGCCCCTCTGGCACAGCTGGTCAGCAGCTTCCATGGGGGGCCCTGTGTGGAGACACAGTGTCCAGCACCGATTTCTGGGCCTGATGCTGCCCCAGCTGAGTCCCGCAGCAAGCGCAAGAGAGAGAAGTGCTTGGTGTCCACCTCTGAGAAGGCCTCCTGTGTGAACACGGCCCCCTGAGGGGCCAGGCAAGGGCGTCTGCTCCTGTGGCTGGGACGGTTCCTGCCCACGAGCCTTGTGTAGGGCTGCGGCTCTCTTCCCAGGTGACCTTCTGTTGTGGTCTGGGGCCCCCGAGGGGTAGCTCACCATTCTGTCTCCATTCCACAGATGGAGAATGAGGCACAGAGAAGTTAAGTAACTTGCCCAACGTCACACAGCTAGTAAGTGAAATTTCAGGGTCATGGGTGTGCGTCTTGTGACCGGCGTCTCTCCTTTGCCTCCTAGAGAATCTCGATGCTGGCCTGGAGCAGAAACTGAGCTGGACCACTGGAGCCTCGGTGAGGGGTCTGTACCCCACCTGGGAAAGGCAGTGGGTGGGGGCTCCCCTGACCCTTCTCTCTTCCCACAGGGTGCGGGGGGCAATGGCACTGCAGCTCTGGGCCCTGACCCTGCTGGGCCTGCTGGGCGCAGGTGCCAGCCTGAGGCCCCGCAAGCTGGACTTCTTCCGCAGCGAGAAAGAGCTGAACCACCTGGCTGTGGATGAGGCCTCAGGCGTGGTGTACCTGGGGGCGGTGAATGCCCTCTACCAGCTGGATGCGAAGCTGCAGCTGGAGCAGCAGGTGGCCACGGGCCCGGCCCTGGACAACAAGAAGTGCACGCCGCCCATCGAGGCCAGCCAGTGCCATGAGGCTGAGATGACTGACAATGTCAACCAGCTGCTGCTGCTCGACCCTCCCAGGAAGCGCCTGGTGGAGTGCGGCAGCCTCTTCAAGGGCATCTGCGCTCTGCGCGCCCTGAGCAACATCTCCCTCCGCCTGTTCTACGAGGACGGCAGCGGGGAGAAGTCTTTCGTGGCCAGCAATGATGAGGGCGTGGCCACAGTGGGGCTGGTGAGCTCCACGGGTCCTGGTGGTGACCGCGTGCTGTTTGTGGGCAAAGGCAATGGGCCACACGACAACGGCATCATCGTGAGCACTCGGCTGTTGGACCGGACTGACAGCAGGGAGGCCTTTGAAGCCTACACGGACCACGCCACCTACAAGGCCGGCTACCTGTCCACCAACACACAGCAGTTCGTGGCGGCCTTCGAGGACGGCCCCTACGTCTTCTTTGTCTTCAACCAGCAGGACAAGCACCCGGCCCGGAACCGCACGCTGCTGGCACGCATGTGCAGAGAAGACCCCAACTACTACTCCTACCTGGAGATGGACCTGCAGTGCCGGGACCCCGACATCCACGCCGCTGCCTTTGGCACCTGCCTGGCCGCCTCCGTGGCTGCGCCTGGCTCTGGCAGGGTGCTATATGCTGTCTTCAGCAGAGACAGCCGGAGCAGTGGGGGGCCCGGTGCGGGCCTCTGCCTGTTCCCGCTGGACAAGGTGCACGCCAAGATGGAGGCCAACCGCAACGCCTGTTACACAGGCACCCGGGAGGCCCGTGACATCTTCTACAAGCCCTTCCACGGCGATATCCAGTGCGGCGGCCACGCGCCGGTATGGGCCTCAGTGTGTTCTCGCAGGGCCCGTCTGCCTGCCATTGACACGCTGTGGTCCGCAGGGCTCCAGCAAGAGCTTCCCATGTGGCTCGGAGCACCTGCCCTACCCGCTGGGCAGCCGCGACGGGCTCAGAGGCACAGCCGTGCTGCAGCGTGGAGGCCTGAACCTCACGGCCGTGACGGTCGCCGCCGAGAACAACCACACTGTTGCTTTTCTGGGCACCTCTGATGGCCGGATCCTCAAGGTTTGGCCCAGGCTGGGGCGGGGAGGCTCTGGGTACCCTCACCGGCCTGCCCTCGCGCACACAGGTGTACCTCACCCCAGATGGCACCTCCTCAGAGTACGACTCTATCCTTGTGGAGATAAACAAGAGAGTCAAGCGCGACCTGGTACTGTCTGGAGACCTGGGCAGCCTGTACGCCATGACCCAGGACAAGGTGAGCCAGACGCAGCCCCGGAGAGCACTCTACTGTGGTCCCACTCACGGCCCCGCTGCCCTAGGTGTTCCGGCTGCCGGTGCAGGAGTGCCTGAGCTACCCGACCTGCACCCAGTGCCGCGACTCCCAGGACCCCTACTGCGGCTGGTGCGTCGTCGAGGGACGGTGAGTGCCTGGGGTGGCTCGGGGACACGGCCCCCTGGGCTGAGGCCGCCCCCTGCGCCTGCAGATGCACCCGGAAGGCCGAGTGTCCGCGGGCCGAGGAGGCCAGCCACTGGCTGTGGAGCCGAAGCAAGTCCTGCGTGGCCGTCACCAGCGCCCAGCCACAGAACATGAGCCGGCGGGCCCAGGGGGAGGTGCGTGGTGGGTCTGGGGTGGGGGTCCTGGGTCCCAGTGTGAGCGGCACGGCCCCTCCCTCAGGTGCAGCTGACCGTCAGCCCCCTCCCTGCCCTGAGCGAGGAGGACGAGTTGCTGTGCCTTTTTGGGGAGTCGCCGCCACACCCCGCCCGCGTGGAGGGCGAGGCCGTCATCTGCAACTCCCCAAGCAGCATCCCCGTCACACCGCCAGGCCAGGGTGAGGCCCCTTCCCGAGCCCCCGGGTGGCCCCACCTTGACACCTCCCCCTCTGCTGTCTGCAGACCACGTGGCCGTGACCATCCAGCTCCTCCTTAGACGAGGCAACATCTTCCTCACGTCCTACCAGTACCCCTTCTACGACTGCCGCCAGGCCATGAGCCTGGAGGAGAACCTGCCGTGAGTGTCTTGTGCCCATCGACCCCACCCTGCCAGCCCTGCTCACGATCCCCTCTGGATGCAGGTGCATCTCCTGCGTGAGCAACCGCTGGACCTGCCAGTGGGACCTGCGCTACCACGAGTGCCGGGAGGCTTCGCCCAACCCTGAGGACGGCATCGTCCGTGCCCACATGGTGAGGGGCCTCGGGGCCTCAGGGGACTGTTCCAGGCAGCACCTGACCAGCCTTACTCTCCCAGGAGGACAGCTGTCCCCAGTTCCTGGGACCCAGCCCCCTGGTGATCCCCATGAACCACGAGACAGATGTGAACTTCCAGGGCAAGAACCTGGACACCGTGAAGGTGCGGAGGGAGGGGTGCCGGCTGGTGACAGGCCTGTCCAGGGTCCTGACGGCATGGTCTGCAGGGTTCCTCCCTGCACGTGGGCAGTGACTTGCTCAAGTTCATGGAGCCGGTGACCATGCAGGAATCTGGGACCTTCGCCTTTCGGACCCCAAAGGTACGGCTCCAGGGCAGGCCGGCTCGGCTGCTGGAAGTGCAGTGTGCCCCTGCGTGTCCCCCAGCTGTCCCACGATGCCAACGAGACGCTGCCCCTGCACCTCTACGTCAAGTCTTACGGCAAGAATATCGACAGCAAGCTCCATGGTGGGGGCCACGGGCGCAGTGGGGGGCGGGCAGGGGTGACCACTGACGGCAGCTCTCCCCGCAGTGACCCTCTACAACTGCTCCTTTGGCCGCAGCGACTGCAGCCTGTGCCGGGCCGCTAACCCCGACTACAGGTGTGCGTGGTGCGGGGGCCAGAGCAGGTGCGTGTATGAGGCCCTGTGCAACACCACCTCCGAGTGCCCGCCGCCCGTCATCACCAGGGTGAGCCCCTCGAAGCCTGGCCTACACCTTCCCCCTCCCTGCTCACCCGGCTCTGTGGTTTCAGATCCAGCCTGAGACGGGCCCCCTGGGTGGGGGCATCCGCATCACCATCCTGGGGTCCAATTTGGGCGTCCAAGCAGGGGACATCCAGAGGATCTCTGTGGCCGGCCGGAACTGCTCCTTTCAGCCGGAACGTTACTCCGTGTCCACCCGGTGAGTGGACGGCCCTGGTCTGGGCCCTGTCAGTGCCTGGGCCACACTGCCTGTCGCCCGCCAGGATCGTGTGTGTGATCGAGGCTGCGGAGACGCCTTTCACGGGGGGTGTCGAGGTGGACGTCTTCGGGAAACTGGGCCGTTCGCCTCCCAATGTCCAGTTCACCTTCCAAGTAAGCACCCGGCCTCGGGGACCTGCCGAACCTCCTCACCCGAGTGCCCCTGCGGCTCTTTCAGCAGCCCAAGCCTCTCAGTGTGGAGCCGCAGCAGGGACCGCAGGCGGGCGGCACCACACTGACCATCCACGGCACCCACCTGGACACGGGCTCCCAGGAGGACGTGCGGGTGACCCTCAACGGCGTCCCGTGTAAAGTGTGGGTGTCACCGCCAGCTGCTGAGTCTGGTTGTTGATGCAGACCAGCACCCTCCCTCCCCCAGGACGAAGTTTGGGGCGCAGCTCCAGTGTGTCACTGGCCCCCAGGCGACACGGGGCCAGATGCTTCTGGAGGTCTCCTACGGGGGGTCCCCCGTGCCCAACCCCGGCATCTTCTTCACCTACCGCGAAAACCCCGTACTGCGAGCCTTCGAGCCGCTACGAAGCTTTGCCAGGTGAGGCTGGTGTCCCCCCGCCCCCCTCTGCTAGCCGAGCCCACGAAGGCACTGCCCTCCGCAGTGGTGGCCGCAGCATCAACGTCACGGGTCAGGGCTTCAGCCTGATCCAGAGGTTTGCCATGGTGGTCATCGCGGAGCCCCTGCAGTCCTGGCAGCCGCCGCGGGAGGCTGAATCCCTGCAGCCCATGACGGTCAGTCCTGGCGTGGGCTCAGCTCTGGCACCCCCGGGGGCTGACAGCTGGGACTTGCCTGCAGGTGGTGGGTACAGACTACGTGTTCCACAATGACACCAAGGTCGTCTTCCTGTCCCCGGCTGTGCCTGAGGAGCCAGAGGCCTACAACCTCACGGTGCTGATCGAGATGGACGGGCACCGTGCCCTGCTCAGAACAGAGGCCGGGGCCTTCGAGTACGTGCCTGACCCCACCTTTGAGAACTTCACAGGTGGCGTCAAGAAGCAGGTCAACAAGCTCATCCACGCCCGGGTGAGGACGGTGCAGCCCCGGGTGTCTGGGTCCCTCCTCACCCCGACCACTGCCGCCTCCCCAGGGCACCAATCTGAACAAGGCGATGACGCTGCAGGAGGCCGAGGCCTTCGTGGGTGCCGAGCGCTGCACCATGAAGACGCTGACGGAGACCGACCTGTACTGTGAGCCCCCGGAGGTGCAGCCCCCGCCCAAGCGGCGGCAGAAACGAGACACCACACACAACCTGCCCGAGTTCATTGTGCGTGAGCGGGGACTGGCGGGGGGTGCCCCCGGGACCGCGCTGAACCCGGCCCCCCACACAGGTGAAGTTCGGCTCTCGCGAGTGGGTGCTGGGCCGCGTGGAGTACGACACACGGGTGAGCGACGTGCCGCTCAGCCTCATCTTGCCGCTGGTCATCGTGCCCATGGTGGTCGTCATCGCGGTGTCTGTCTACTGCTACTGGTGAGCCCGCCCCCCGGCTGTGCCAACACCCTGCAGAACCTAGGAGGCCCGCTGTGCCTTGCAGGAGGAAGAGCCAGCAGGCCGAACGAGAGTATGAGAAGATCAAGTCCCAGCTGGAGGGCCTGGAGGAGAGCGTGCGGGACCGCTGCAAGAAGGAATTCACAGGTAGGGACCGCTTGGGGGCTGGTGCTGGGGCGGCCAGGGACGTCTCACGCCAGCCTCCCCCCAGACCTGATGATCGAGATGGAGGACCAGACCAACGACGTGCACGAGGCCGGCATCCCCGTGCTGGACTACAAGACCTACACCGACCGCGTCTTCTTCCTGCCCTCCAAGGACGGCGACAAGGACGTGATGATCACCGGCAAGCTGGACATCCCTGAGCCGCGGCGGCCGGTGGTGGAGCAGGCCCTCTACCAGTTCTCCAACCTGCTGAACAGCAAGTCTTTCCTCATCAATGTGAGCCAGGCGTCGGGCGGGCGGGAGGGCACGCCGGGCAGGCTTTGACCGCCGGCCCCTACAGTTCATCCACACCCTGGAGAACCAGCGGGAGTTCTCGGCCCGCGCCAAGGTCTACTTCGCGTCCCTGCTGACGGTGGCGCTGCACGGGAAACTGGAGTACTACACGGACATCATGCACACGCTCTTCCTGGAGCTCCTGGAGCAGTACGTGGTGGCCAAGAACCCCAAGCTGATGCTGCGCAGGTGCACATGGGCGGGGCCACGAGCGGGGCCACTCACTCGGTACAAGGCCTCCCTGCACCCCCAGGTCTGAGACTGTGGTGGAGAGGATGCTGTCCAACTGGATGTCCATCTGCCTGTACCAGTACCTCAAGGTGGGTTCCACCCCAGCCTGGCTGGGGCTTGAGACCTCCCAGCCTCCCCTCCGTGTTACTCCAGGACAGTGCCGGGGAGCCCCTGTACAAGCTCTTCAAGGCCATCAAACATCAGGTGGAAAAGGGCCCGGTGGATGCGGTACAGAAGAAGGCCAAGTACACTCTCAACGACACGGGGCTGCTGGGGGATGATGTGGAGTACGCACCCCTGGTGAGCTTCTGGGGTGGGGGCCGCCATGGGCGCCCACTGGGCTTCATCCCGGATGTCTCGGCAGACGGTGAGCGTGATCGTGCAGGACGAGGGAGTGGACGCCATCCCGGTGAAGGTCCTCAACTGTGACACCATCTCCCAGGTCAAGGAGAAGATCATTGACCAGGTGTACCGTGGGCAGCCCTGCTCCTGCTGGCCCAGGCCAGACAGCGTGGTCCTGGGTGAGTGCCGGCCCCTGCCCGTCTGCACACAGTGGGGCCCAAGCTGGGCTGTCTCTTCCCACAGAGTGGCGTCCGGGCTCCACAGCGCAGATCCTGTCGGACCTGGACCTGACGTCACAGCGGGAGGGCCGGTGGAAGCGCGTCAACACCCTTATGCACTACAATGTGAGCGTGTAGGCCGGGGCGGGCGAGAACTGGCACAGCCCACCCTCACCGCCGTGTTCCCCAGGTCCGGGATGGAGCCACCCTCATCCTGTCCAAGGTGGGGGTCTCCCAGCAGCCGGAGGACAGCCAGCAGGACCTGCCTGGGGAGCGTGAGTCCCTCCCTGTTGCCCGTTTCCTTCCAGGTAGGGGTCCCTCAGTGCCCGCTCCCCACAGGCCATGCCCTCCTGGAGGAGGAGAACCGGGTGTGGCACCTGGTGCGGCCGACCGACGAGGTGGACGAGGGCAAGTCCAAGAGAGGCAGCGTGAAAGAGAAGGAGCGGACGAAGGCCATCACCGAGATCTACCTGACGCGGCTGCTCTCAGTCAAGGTGGGCCCCCATGGGTGTGTGGGCGGCACCAGACGGCGTCACGCTGAGACCCTCCCCCCCACAGGGCACACTGCAGCAGTTTGTGGACAACTTCTTCCAGAGCGTGCTGGCGCCTGGGCACGCGGTGCCACCTGCAGTCAAGTACTTCTTCGACTTCCTGGACGAGCAGGCAGAGAAGCACAACATCCAGGATGAAGACACCATCCACATCTGGAAGACGAACAGGTGAGGCTCCACACCCACCCCGCGGCCCAGCCCCCGGCTCTCATTCCCTGCTGCTCTGCCTCAGCTTACCGCTCCGGTTCTGGGTGAACATCCTCAAGAACCCCCACTTCATCTTTGACGTGCATGTCCACGAGGTGGTGGACGCCTCGCTGTCAGTCATCGCGCAGACCTTCATGGATGCCTGCACGCGCACGGAGCATAAGCTGAGCCGCGTGAGTGGGGTGGGGGCAGGTCTGGGGCAGGGGGCCAGGCATCACTGGGTTTTGTCCCCAACAGGATTCTCCCAGCAACAAGCTGCTGTACGCCAAGGAGATCTCCACCTACAAGAAGATGGTGGAGGAGTAAGTCTGCCTGCCCTCCAGGCCAGGCCCCCGCCCACACTGTATGATGCTCCCACCCCTGCAGTTACTACAAGGGGATCCGGCAGATGGTGCAGGTCAGCGACCAGGACATGAACACACACCTGGCAGAGATTTCCCGGGTAAGGAGACCACCAGGGACGCACCCACAGCCTTTTCCACCCTGACTGTCCCGTCACCCCCCAGGCGCACACGGACTCCTTGAACACCCTCGTGGCACTCCACCAGCTCTACCAATACACGCAGAAGTACTATGACGAGGTAGGGTCAGGCCCCCGGGGGCGGGGGCAGGTCCCCGGTGTGCTCTGATGCGACCCTCCCTCAGATCATCAATGCCTTGGAGGAGGATCCTGCCGCCCAGAAGATGCAGCTGGCCTTCCGCCTGCAGCAGATTGCCGCTGCACTGGAGAACAAGGTCACTGACCTCTGACCTACAATCTCCAGTGCTGCCTTGGGACATAGGTACCTGAGGTACCTGAGAGCCCCTCAGGGGAGGAGGCCGAGTGGCTGTGGCTGAGGCCCCCACCCTCCCCTGGAACGCGCCCCAAGCCGGAGTGGGTGCAGCCGGAACCCGCCCAGCGTCTAGACTGTAGCATCTTCCTCTGAGCAATACCGCCGGGCACCGCACCAGCACCAGCCCCAGCCCCAGCTCCCTCCGGCCGCAGAACCAGCATCGGGTGTTCACTGTCGAGTCTCCAGTGATTTGAAAATGTGCCTTACGCTGCCACGCTGGGGGCAGCTGGCCTCCGCCTCCGCCCACGCACCAGCAGCCGCCTCCATGCCCTAGGTTGGGCCCCTGGGGGATCTGAGGGCCTGTGGCCCCCAGGGCAAGTTCCCAGATCCTATGTCTGTCTGTCCACCACGAGATGGGAGGAGGAGAAAAAGCGGTACGATGCCTTCCTGACCTCACCGGCCTCCCCAAGGGTGCCGGCACTCTGGGTGGACTCACGGCTGCTGGGCCCCACGTCAAAGGTCAAGTGAGACGTAGGTCAAGTCCTACGTCGGGGCCCAGACATCCTGGGGTCCTGGTCTGTCAGACAGGCTGCCCTAGAGCCCCACCCAGTCCGGGGGGACTGGGAGCAGTTCCAAGACCACCCCACCCCTTTTTGTAAATCTTGTTCATTGTAAATCAAATACAGCGTCTTTTTCACTCTGCGGGTTGGCTGAGTGTTCCTCCTGGGGCTGCA